ATCACAGCTGGTACTCAAATGTTTTCCAGCTTGCATTGTCCCTTACATCCAGACTGCTCACTTCACCATATCCCTAATGAGCCCCAGGCTTTCCACTATAAATGTCAGTTCCCTGTACTATTGTTCTTCTTCTGCAATTAAATTACTCATTTTGCAAACATTTATGGAGTAACTATTAATGAACAAGGCACTTTGCTAGGTCCTGGAAATAGCGAGGTAAACCACATAATCCTTGCCCTCAAAGAATTTACCACCTCATTGGAGATATGGCTAAGTAGCTAACATGTAATATTGTATTAAGTGCTATGCTGGAAAAAGTAATACATCTCAGCTGTTTGGGGGGAAGAAAGGGCATTACTTAACAAGATGGGATACCCAGGAAGACTTCGGAAAGGTTGCACTAATTCCAAACTGAGTCTTTAAATCTTAAAAGGAAAAATAAGACTGAAGGAGGTGAGAAAGTGTGTGCTATGCCTACCTTGAAGGGCGGAGAAGAGAGGGGAATTATTATTATTTTTATTATTAAGAACAGGGTATACTGAAAAACACTGGAGTGTAGAGGGCAGGCGGCAAGCGGTGAGGTTGGTCATGATAAATGGCCCTCAATGTCACCCTAAGGAATTTGAGGTTTCACCGAGGAAAGGATGGAGTACAGGCTGTATTCTGAATCAGATAATTCCTTTCCTGGTCTGTTATTGGGAAAAGGTGGTTGTTGGGCACTGAAACGGTCAAAGCCGATGGCAGGATAATCCGGTAGGGGGAAATGGTGGTCTGCCAAAAATTGTTCCGGCTACTAACTGGTCCACTAAAACAATGCGGTGACCGATGCCTCACGGCCTCTTCAAGCTAACAGGACTCTAGTCGGAGTCGGCCTAGTGACCACCGTCAGTGCCCATCAGCGCCCGGCCGCCGCCTCACAGGGGAAGGACCCACCGGGGAGGGAGCAGCCTGCGATGTCGCGAGATTTCTCGTGAGCGGCGCTTGGACAGCGCGTCTGGTCGCCCAGCAACCGCCGCTGGTCTGCGTAGGGACCCGGCGCCGATGAAACCGACCAAACTGGAGTTAGCTACCGGACTGTCCCGCGAGCGGTGAGCTGCCCGCGGGGAATAAGCGTGGGGACATCATAATGCTCCTTTTTTCTTTAATCTTCAGAAAGTTGGAAATAATACCTAAACCTACTTCTTGACATGGTGTCAAAACAGAGCTTTTGCTGAGAGTTTGATTTATAAAGAAATTATGGTTCGACTGACCTTGGATCTAATTGCCAGAAACAGCAATCTTAAACCCCGAAAAGAAGAAACCATTTCACAGTGCCTGAAGAAAATAACTCATATAAATTTTTCAGACAAAAATATAGATGCAATTGTAAGAACTTTGAAATTATTTCCTATTTTATATTACATTTGACATGTTTTTGTTTCCCTTTTAGGAAGACCTCTCTCTTTGCAAAAATCTTAGTGTTTTATATTTATATGATAATTGTATTAGTCAAATCACTAACCTGAATTATGCCACAAATCTGACCCACTTGTACCTACAAAACAATTGTATTTCATGTATAGAGAACCTCAGGTCATTAAAGAAACTGGAAAAACTGTAAGTGCTTTTATTTTTTAATAATGTATCTGTGTCTGTTTAGAATTATGTCTATGTTTTGCAGGTATCTGGGAGGCAATTACATTGCTGTCATAGAAGGTTTAGAAGGATTAGGAGAACTAAGAGAGCTTCATGTTGAGAATCAGAGGCTTCCCCTTGGGGAAAAGCTTCTGTTTGATCCAAGAACTCTTCATTCTCTGGCAGTAAGTTCACATTTGAATATTTTGACAAGGAATACTAATGCTAACTTCGTTATTTTTCTTACAGAAATCCCTCTGTATATTGAATATCAGCAATAATAATATTGATGACATTACAGACTTAGAACTACTAGAGAATCTTAATCAGCTCATAGCCGTTGACAACCAACTTCTGCATGTGAAGGTAGTGTAAAGAGAAATTAATTTTTAAGATATCTTGTGCTTTGCTTTTTCTTCTCTAATTATAGGATTTGGAGTTTTTACTGAACAAGTTGATGAAGCTGTGGAAAATTGATCTAAATGGAAATCCTGTTTGTCTCAAACCAAAATACAGGGACAGACTGATATTGGTGTCCAAATCACTGGGTACATATTTATATTAATATAATTTTTAAGAGAATGACACCTAGTTAACTTTTTGGTTATTTTACCAGCAAGCTTTCAGAAATATAAATCTGACATCTGGATCTGTGAAAATTGTCAACTTTAAATTCAATATTTTGAATAAGAGCAAAAGTTAAAATTGACAAATAAAGCATGAAAAACATCTGCTGTTCAGAAGTAATTAAAGCACCTGATACTTATTCCTTAAGGAGGATATTTTGCTATTACCAATAAAAATGGTTAGTCATAAATGTGTAGAACTTGCTGACCTTTTGCCAAACTTTCGTTAGCACAAATCCTTTGATGATCCCAAGAGACTCCTTAGCTCTTGGTTCTGTAGATAAAATTGATCAAAGTTTTCATTGCTTGACATTTGCCAAATGTTACCCTAAGAACATACAGGAATCCCTTTCGTTTGATAGGAGAGCTGGGTGACGAGACCCTTTATGAGATCCTTACAAATAACATTCCTGAATGTGCACCATACTGGGGGAAATGGACAAAAACACTCGATTAATAGTGACCAAGTGACACAGCATCAGAAAGATGGGCAGTGACCTCTCACGAAGGCTATGGGAGTCATTTTATGTTTTTTAGGTTACCCAGTCCTCACCAAATAGAGTGACAATCCACATATTTGGTTTACTTAGCATGAGTGGAAGCAAATTTTGTATTGAGAGAAACTTATTAAAATGAAATAAATCTCATAGTTCTATAATCTTGAATTCATTACCTGGCTCCCAGTCTTCAACCATGT